TTTCACTATGTTGGCCAGGCTGGCCTTGAACTCCTGACCTTGTGATCCACCCACCTCTGCCTCCCAAAGTGCTGGGATTACAGGCATGAGCCACCAAGCCAGGCCAAGTTACTTAATTCTTACAATGCAACTATGTGGTTGGAATTAATCATTATCCCATTTTCCAGAGAAGGATGCCAGGGCTTGAAAAGCTTCAGTTTTATAGATAAAGGTTCCTTGTAACATACCTTTTGAAAAAAAATTGTTCTACTAATAACACGTTTTGAAAAAGTCTGAATTAGTCCAGGGTATTTATTTTACACATGGGAAAGTAAAATCCAGAAAAAGGGGTCATTTGTTCAATGCCACACACTTATTCTTTCATTATTTCCTGGGCGCCTGCCTTGTGCCAGTGACTGTGCTATGACATAAGGGTTCAGAGGTAAACAAGATACTCATGGAATATAATTTTAGTGGAGGCCAGTGGACAATATATACAAGAAGAAATGAATAGGCAAAATAATTCCAGACAGTGCTGGGATGATACATTTGAGATGTGATTGAGTGACAAAGAGAGAGAGTGTTAATTTAGTTGGAGAGGTGGTCAGGAGAGTGTGGTCTGTGGAGGTAACATGTGAGCCACAACCTGATGACCTGAAGAAGTCAGCCGTGCACTGCTATGGGGGGACAACACTCCAGACAGAGGGATCTATGAGTGCAAAGGCCCTGAGGCAGGAATGGCTTGTTAGTAATACAGCAGACTCCTGGTCCAGTGCTCCTTCTCTGCCTGCTGCTCTCTAGGCCCTCAGAGAGGCTCCTTTGGTGTCCTGGACCTCCCTCAAGCTCAGTCCCTAAGGGGCCAGCTGATCTAGGAAGGTAGCAGATCTGGCTTCCTGTGGGTCCTCCTCCCAGAAGCCCTATGGCTGAACCGGATCTGAGTTTCCTGGTTCCTGTCTGGCAGAAGGGGAGCAGATCTCCTCCCTGCCTCCTCTCCCCAGGCTCTAGCCCTTGCTCCAAATCTCCATGGCAACCCCTGGACACAGTTCTGAACCAAATGAAGAGGATCTGGAAGGCAAAGCACTAAGATCATAGTGAAGACTTGCCTCCCCCTTCTCCTTGTGTCCCACCAGCCTCCCTGCTGGCCTGACCAGGCCCCATACTCCAGTCTCCCCAGAGACCCCAAGCTGAAGATTCTGTGGGTCTGCCCCATTGCTGGGCACAGCAGAGCCTGGATGGAGGCTTGTTGTCTTCTGCAGTTGCCCCAAAGGTTGCTCTTGCTGGGGGCAGCCGCCCTGACTGCAACTGCTTTGGAGACAGGTAAGTATCAGGGGGCTTGGTTGGGGCACCCACGCGGCTCCAGTTTCCGTGCCTTCCGCTGCAGCCGACCTGGCGGAACTGTGCGGGCAGACGTGGCAGGGGGACGGGCTGCTGCTGCGCTCGCACGCCGCATCGCGCAGGTTCTACTTCGTGGCTCCGGACACCGACTGCGGGCTCTGGGTGCAGGCGGCAGCCCCCGGCGACCGGATCCGCTTCCAGTTCCGCTTCTTCCTGGTCTACAGCCTGACCCCCGCGCCCCCGGCGCTCAACACCTCCTCCCCGGCCCCGGCCGACCCGTGCGCCCCCGGCTCCTACCTGCAGTTCTACGAGGGCCCGCCGGGGGCGCCCCGGCCCCTGGGGTCCCCACTGTGCGGCCTGAACATCCCGGTGCCTGTGGCATCCTCCGGACCCTTTCTAGGCCTGCGCCTGGTCACGAGAGGCCGCCAGCCCCGCGTGGACTTCGTGGGCGAAGTCACCTCTTTCCGTCTGGGTGAGCTGGGGCTGAAGGCCGGGACGGGACCCTCCTCACCTCAGGCTTCTGCTTCTGGCCTCAGGACCTTGTGGTGCCTACTTCCGCTGCCAGAATGGCAGGTGCATCCCCTCAAGCCTCGTGTGTGACCCCTGGGGCATGGACAACTGTGGCGATGGCAGTGACCAGGGCTCCTGGTCACCAGCTGACTGCAGAGGTCAGTGCGGGGTGTGGACTGGGCCCTACTGATCAGTGTGCTAGTTCTGTTCTTTCCCATGCAGGTCCCTCTCCGGTGCCCAGCCAGACAGGAAGTACAGATGCCCATACCTCCAGATCCCTGACTCCCTCCCCAGCTCTCGGGTCTGCAGGATCCCTCTGGATTGCAGCTGAGAGGAGTTCCCCAGCAGGCAGGGACCCCACGAGACAAGACGCAGCTTTGGAAGGTTACACCTTGCTCCTACTCTTCCCACCAAAAATCTCACCTGCCCTGCTCTGCCCCATCCACAGGCTCCACTGAGTGAAGCCCTCATCAAAGACTCAGGAGGCCCCTGGCGGGGATAGCACCGTTTATTAAGAAAAATCAAGACAAAGACCACAGGAGGGTCCCTTCTAGGACACAGAGGCCAGGCGTCCCAACCCCACAGTCTGGGGGCCACTGGCAGGATGGCACTTGAGCTGGATCTTCAGGCTCCTGCAGATGGGGCAGGGTGGTCATATCCCCCTCCTCTCTCTCTCAGTCGTGAGTCCTGCCTTCCCCCACCTAAGGCACTAGCTCTTCCTGAGCACCAGCGGCATCCGTCCGTCCGTTGTCTGTTGGAGGAGTCCCTGGGCCTTCACTTCCAGATGGGTGGGGATGTGGCCTGGGGTGGGCGGGGCCCGGTGGGCGGGGCCCTATCAGTGCTGGGCTCTGCCTGTAGCAGCTCCTGGTAAGAGTTGGGGTGGGCCTTCCCTTACAGCCCCTGAGGGAGGGACCCCAGGCTGTGTGCTGGCAGGAGGGGGTGGGAATGCAGGCCAGGAGGACGTGGTAGGAGGGGGAGTCTGCCAGAGGAGGTGCCAGGGGCTGGGTGGAGGTGGGTGGGGGTGCTGAAAAACGAGCTGGTGGGGATGGGGACCGCCTGCCCAGGGGTGAGCTGCCTTTTGCTCCACAGCCGGCACTAAAGACAATTCCCAATCCTGAGTGGGTGGCAGAGACTCCTGCGATGCCCGTCTCAGGTAGCTGTGGGGCACCAGCCCACAAGCCGAGGTTGGCTCTCCTAGGAGTGAGAACTGCCCAAGGGCTGCAGAAACAGGCCACCCAGCTCTATCTGGGGGCTCCATCGGTGGGTAGGGGGACAGTGGGGGCAGTTCTGGGCCCACCCAGCCACTGTTCCTGACCCCAAGTCCTGGTGACTTTCTGAGGTGCCCACTCCCATCCAACCTGCCTTGCTGGCCAGCCTTGTGGCTTTGCCCAGCTGTGTGTGTGAGGGTGGCATGCCCACCTCCAGTCCAGCCCAGGGCGGTAGCAGCAAAGCGTGGCATCGCCTCGGTTTCTTACAAAAATTCATAATAATATTAATAATAATATACTCGACATTGTCGGGCTGGGGCGTGGCCCGGGAGTCCGTGTGGGGCAGGCAGGTGCCTACGAGGGGCAGGGGCGTGTGTTGGCCCCGGCCTGGGCGCGGTGCTGCAGGTCCAGGGGCTGTGGGGGCGGGGCGCCGGGTCGGGCCGAGTGCAGCACCAGGTTCTTGACACAGCCTGTGATGCCTGAGGAGAATCTGCCCCCGGTCAGCGTGGCCACGTCAGGGGCTCCGCCTGCCGGGAGGTGAGAGGACAGGGCCTGTGGGCTCCAGCAGCCCAGGAGGCGAGGAAGGCTGGGCGAGCTCTAGCCCTAAGGGAGTGCCGTTCCTGCCCCTGCCCTGAGAAGGAGCCCCAGACTTACCGATGTAGACGCTGCCCTTGGCGTTGACTGCCACGTTGGGACCTGGGGACCGGCCGCTGACCAGCTCCTCACCGTCGACTTGGATGGAACCTCTGCGGCCCTCCCTGCAGTGGAACTGGGTCAGGCCCCTTTCCACAAACTTCCTGGTCCTCCCCGGCCCCACGACAGAGTCCCCTCCCTCTGATATCGAGACTCCAGACTCAGAAGTCTGTCCCTGTTTCCCAAGCTCTTTCTTTCCCCCGCTGAACGAGAGATCGGGCCCCACAAACACAGCTTCCTCATTTCTGCACCCAGGTTTCCTCCCACTCCTGGGGCACTCGCCTGCCCCCAGCGGAGTTCAGTCCGAGATGGAAGCCCGAGCCCTGGCTGGTGGGTTCTCCCCTCCCCTGGCTTCAAGTTCTGTCTCCACAGAGCTCAATACCTGCCTCTCTGCCCATGGTAGGGGGCGTCCTGCCCCACTCCAGAACGCTGGGCCCCATCCCGAGTGCCCGGCAGGGTCCCTTACCGCAGTGCTGTCACCCGGTGCCACTCGCCGTCATTGATGGGGTCCTCAGAGACCAGGCGGGCCTCCCCACTACCCAGCTGGTACCTGCAGTCATCCAGGCCCAAGAAGTATGAGCTGGGGCAGGACCGGGGGGTGGGGTGCTGGGACCAGGGAAGGGAGAGGAAGGGCCAGGTGCCAGGACCTACCTGAAGACAAGGTGCCCGTCTTGAAGCCCGAGGCTGATGAAGTCCTTGCCTTGGCCGGCCTCTCCCACCTCCTGCCAGGGAAGCACAGGGTCTCTGGGGTCCCCAGCCTGGAGAGCAGAGGCTGCCGAGGCCAGGGGGCTCTGCTTTCCCCTCCCCCCACCACTCCGGCCACCAGGAAGCCAGCTTCCTGCCCCAGGAGCCCCAAGAGCCCAGCCGGATACCCACACTCACCACACCCTGCCAGAGCAGGAGGCCACTGGCTGTGCTGGTCCGAACCTCCAGCTCGATGGTCTCGGGCACCTCGGGCAGGCTGCGGAGGAAGAGCGGGTGAGGGGACAGAAGTCCCAGATTCCCATCCTCCCCATTAGGCCCATGGGCCCTTCCAATGCCAGTCTCACCTCCTGGAGAAGACATGGCCAGGGAAGGCGAGGAAGCCATCATCGTGGAAATAGGCTCCGTACTGCCCAGGGGCATCTGTGGGAGAGAGGAGGGTGGTGCCATACCTGCTGCATCAGGCATCAAAATCCCCCGTCAGTTCCCCTGACCCCCACCTCCACGCCAACATGCAGGACTAGGGGGCTCCGAGCCTGCAGTCCCTGGGGACCCACGGGGGCTGCCAACAGAATTCAGGGAGCCTATGACCTTGGATGGGAAAGCATTACACCTCAATTTCACTCACTTCTCACTGAAATTGAGCAGTTCTTTCAATGAGATGTAGGCAAGAAACCAAAGTAGCAGTGGTAGGACCTGCAACTTTGTTACTAGTATTTGCTTATCACATGACAGTAGCTGCAAATATTTCAAAATATCATTTACACATATTGCTGCTTTGAAATTGTGGTAGCTACTGAGATCACCAGATCTTGTTATTTGATGTGTTAATAAAGAAGCACATATATAGCAAGTCAGGAAACTTAAAACATGTTTTGATTACTTTACTTCAGCATAATTG